CTCTTAAATGTTCCAAAACTACACACACACTACAGTTTTCCACATAAAATCACTAACTCATTCAATTCCTCGATTTCACATTTTCAATTGGATTATCAGGGTGTCACTGACATAGGCCAAATTCTCCAATACTCAAAATACCAAATTGACATAGATTGCTTTACGCTAAAATATTCATACTGTGAGGTTCAATTTCTTGATTCTGTCTAGACTTTAGAAGAAACACACACCTACTCAGGAGGCCGTCTCCACTCAGGGAGCCCAGGTGACTAAGGGCCCGGGAGTCTGGGCAGCCTGCCGTGGGCTTTTAGCTACCAGCTGTGTGAGTCTTGCCCGTGGCACTTTGGTGAGAAGAGAAGGTGCCAGGAGGGAGGCCACATCTCTGGGTTCCGTTTCCACACATCCCTGGGAGCCCGCCCTTCCCAGCCACGTTCTGCTCACACTGGGTCTGGCACGGTCAAAGTCGAGGTCTTTAAATGGCTTTGTGTTTTCAGGCCTGTATGACGCCAGGGACGTGGAGCTGGTCTGCCATGGATGAGCCTCACAGGGCTTTTTCCACTTGGGGTCATGAATCTAACCCTTTTGACACCTGCGCAGGGGCCATTGGTGGTGCAACTGGGGCCACAGCCTGCCACCTCTCCCTAATGGGACCGAACCCGAGGCCAGCATTTGCTTCAGGATTTGCTTTTCTCTAAAAGGCTTTGAAGCTGGGGCCAATCCACCAGTTCCCCTGTTCAGGGGGCAGGTGTCCAATGGCCCCCCGCGGGCAATTTCATGCCACCCATCCCCACCCCTTCCCCCGCCCCCACCTGAAGCTGCTGCCGTCCCATTCACAGTCCTGCGTCTTTGCAGCACCGGCTTGGACGGGAGCCTGATCCAGTGCCAGCGTGCCACCCCTTGGCAAGGCTCCTGGTCCGCTCACACCACTTTTCGCCAGCCAATGTCCTCTAGGGTTGCAACCAACTCCCTGCATGCTGGCCCAGGGAGGTTCCTGGTAATCATCCTGCTTCCCTCTCCCTCCCCTGGGAACCACTCAGACCGCAGTGGACGTTCCTAAACTTCTGTGGACTCACGGCAGATTCTCTGCAAGAGATTTCCTCAAGGGCTGGATTCCACAAGCCCTTCTGTCCTGCTGCGGGCCTCAGGCAGTGTTCCCGCCAAGCTTTCCCTAAAGACACAAACAGGCAGGCCCTTCCCACACGGGCCTCAGGGAGCCTTCTGCTGGGCAGAGCGTCCCTGCCAGGGGAAGCCAGGCTCGTTAAGTGGGAAGCCTGTGGGGCCTGCGGAAGACAGCGGCCCTGAGGCTGTCTCCACCGCCAGTTGGTGCCACCAAGCCTTCGGGAGGGAGTGGCCATCCCCACTGGGGTTGGGAAATGGAGAGAGAGGTTACAGTGGGTGGCTGCAGCCCTGTAAGAACCACGGAGTTCCTTCAGTGGCAAAGACCAGAGCCCCAGGGCTGAGCCGAGCTGCCGTAGCCATGGGACCTGCTCTCCTGGCCCTCTCCTTCCTGTGGACCATGGCCTTGACTGAAGACACCTGTCCAGGTGAGTCAGCCCCCCGGTGGGTAGAACCTTAGGACACTGAGTGGCCACCTGTGTTTTTCTGCAGAGGTGAAGATGGTGGGCCTGGAGGGCTCTGACAAGCTCACCATTCTCCGAGGCTGTCCGGGGCTGCCTGGGGCCCCTGGGCCCAAGGGAGAGGCAGGCACCAATGGAAAGAGAGGTAGGTGCAGGCATGGCTGGGGGCACTGGCTCTTTCCTCAAGTCAGTGTCTTTGGAAATTGCAGGAGAACGTGGCCCCCCTGGACCTCCTGGGAAGGCAGGACCACCTGGGCCCAACGGTAAGGAGGGGACAAGAGTGAGAAGCGGCTTCTGACACGTGTGTCCTCTCTCATCCATGAACAGGAGCACCTGGGGAGCCCCAGCCGTGCCTGACAGGTGACTGACCACCCCCACACTCCTCCCACGGCTCCTGCAGCCATTCCCCGGGTTCCCTTCCCAGGCCCGCGTACCTGCAAGGACCTGCTAGACCGAGGGCACTTCCTGAGCGGCTGGCACACCATCTACCTGCCCGACTGCCGGCCCCTGACTGTGCTCTGTGACATGGACACGGACGGAGGGGGCTGGACCGTGAGTGTGGGGCTGGGCAGAGGCGGTCAGCCCCCCCGGCTCCTGTCCCCTGGCTTCTCCACAGGTTTTCCAGCGGAGGGTGGATGGCTCTGTGGACTTCTACCGGGACTGGGCCACGTACAAGCAGGGCTTCGGCAGTCGGCTGGGGGAGTTCTGGCTGGGGAATGACAACATCCACGCCCTGACCGCCCAGGGTAGGGCCGCTGCTGGGGCTTGGGGGTCGGGGTCCGCTGAGACCCTGAAACCTTTCTCTAACAGGAACCAGCGAGCTCCGTGTAGACCTGGTGGACTTTGAGGACAACTACCAGTTTGCTAAGTACAGATCATTCAAGGTGGCCGACGAGGCGGAGAAGTACAATCTGGTCCTGGGGGCCTTCGTGGAGGGCAGTGCGGGTGAGTGTCTGCTTGGGGCTGTGTGGCCTGGGCTGTAACGATGCTCACATTTCCTCCTGCACAGGAGATTCCCTGACGTTCCACAACAACCAGTCCTTCTCCACCAAAGACCAGGACAATGATCTTAACACCGGAAATTGTGCTGTGATGTTTCAGGGAGCTTGGTGGTACAAAAACTGCCATGTGTCAAACCTGAATGGTCGCTACCTCAGGGGGACTCATGGCAGCTTTGCAAATGGCATCAACTGGAAGTCGGGGAAAGGATACAATTATAGCTACAAGGTGTCAGAGATGAAGGTGCGACCTGCCTAGCCCAGGCCGGCCTCAGGGTCAGGACGCCTCCACACATAGTTGGTTGGGGGGTAGGGTTGGGAGCTTGGCCCTACGGTTTGTAAAAGAAACACATGTCGTGATTCTAAATTGGGTTTGTCTTGCTGTGCGGAAGAGGTTCA